ATGCTGTTGAGTTCCAAGAGGTCACCTCCAGCACCCCGGAAGAAGAGCACCGAGAAAAACAAAGAGGAGAGGCGCAAGGATCCTTCCAAGACCTCTCACTACACACGCAGGGATCCGAGAAAGCGGGCAGAGGCCGCTCCTTACTTCAGCGAAAGAAATTGTAATTTTCTCAGGCCAAAGTGGACCCAAGTCCGTTCCCCCAACCCAGGAACAAGCCCAGGAGGCCACCCCGCCCGGTGGAAGCGGCCCGGACTGGAGGGCATCCGCCTCTCGCGGCACTGGAAGCTCTGACCTTCCCGAAGTCTCTCCGGGCCAGAAAAGACGGGGTAGGGGTGTCGCCGAGGAGCCCTCGCCGAGGCCGCGGCGTTTCCGCCCCAAGGAAGACACACCTCGGGGCAGGAAGACTAGGGGAAAGTTAAGGGGCTTCGAGGATCCAGGACCAGAGGCCTCCGACCCGCTCGCGGCCCTGCCACGCCCCCCACCCAGGCCTGGGCAGCCTCCTGCGCCGCGGGCCCTCGAGGGCCTGACCTCCGGTCTGACCCCCACTTCCACTATCCTTCCCTTTCTCCTCAGCTGCCCCCTCCGAAGTCGTTTGAATCCCGGGCCCTAGCGCTAACTAGAGACCGCTAAATCAGGAGCGCAGAGAGAAGAGGAAGACAGAGACCTCTGACGCCGAGGATGCCACACTCACCTAACCGAATCCTGCCGTGAACGCAGCAGACACCGACTTCAGGGTTCACCATCCAAAATGGCGACTCCCTCGGCCTCAGCACAACAAGCGCGGGCGGAGGGATCCACGGGGCCGATATAGCCACGCCCTCCTTTCCAGGGATTGGCTGCGCGATCGCCGCTGCCGGGACCCACGCGCTGACTCGGGGCACCCTCCCTCGGTTTCCTTTGGAGTCGGCGCGGCCGGGGACTACTTCCCGCGGCGGGGGCACGGCAGACGTTGGGGGAAGCGCCACGCCGACTGAGTCAGCTGCTGGGGGCATGCCCTTAATTTCGCTCTGGGCGCGGGGAGGCCAGCCACAGCTGTTGATTCTCGGACTCTGCGCCCACGGCCTCACCGCGCCCAGTGCCTTGGTTCCGGATTCTTCCATAACCGGCTGCCAGTACCGCCTCTCTGACGCCGGGAGTTGCTCCCTAAGATCTGCTGCCGCCTTTCGCTGGACTTTCCCCCTGGGTGGAGCGGCCGAGGGGGTTTCGAAGCCTGCGTATCCCTGACTCTTCACCCAGCGCCTCCGTGTCCCTCTACGGGCTCTAAGCGTTCCCCCGCCCCGCTTTTAAGCCGTCCGGTTGCCCTTTGGACCAGCATCGCTCCGGTCTGTGTGGTATAATTCAGTAGTGTTTCCTCAGCACCACAGTCTCTGGCGATTTCCCTAATTTATCTCGGTATTCAGAGAAAACTTTTTCCTTGGTTACCTTTGTTTTTAACTTGAAAACCATTATCGCTGCTTAAGCCTGGAAGGGACCTTCCCAGCACTTTGAGAGGCGGGGCGGGAGGATCGCTTGAGCCCGGGAGTTGCAGACCAGCCTGGACACCATAGTGAAACCGCATCGCTACAAAAAAAAAAAAAAAAAAGTTAAAAATTAGGGGAGCAGCAGTGAGCACTTGTGGTCTCAGCTACTCGGGAGGCTGAGGCAGGAAGATCGCTTGAGCCCAGAAGGTCGCTGCTGCAGTAAACCGTGATCACGTCACAGCACTCCAGCCTAGGCTACAGAAAAAAAGAAAAAGGGCCGGGTGCGGTGGCTCACGCCTGTAATCTCAACATTTTGGGAGGCCGAGGCAGGTGTATCACCTGAAGTCGGTAATTCGAGACCAGCCTGGCCAACACAGAGGAACCCCGTCTCTACTAAAGAGGAAATTACGCATGGTGGCGCAAGCCTGTAATCCCAGCTACTCCGGAGGCTGAGGCAGGAGAATCGCTTGATTCTCGAGTTACAGTGAGCCGAGATCCGGCGATTGCCCTCCAGCCTGGGCAACAAGAGCGAAACGTCTCAAAAAAAAAAAGGGAAAAAAGAAAAAGGGGCCTCCAGAAGGAAGTCATCTGCTCCCTGCTGTGGAGGCTGCATCTAATGCTTGTACCGGGGCAGTCATATGACAAGTAGGAGCTAGCCCTTATCATAAGATGTTGATTCTTCTTTCCTCTGCATTCCCTGCTTCTCCAGGTAAGCGATGCCAGGGCAGGCTCAGGCATTCTAGAAGAGAGGAAGAAAAGAAGGCAACAGGAACTAGGAGAGAGAAGGACGTGGACAGGAGGAGGTGTTTGACTAGAAGTGCGTCCAACCAGGCCGGGCACAGTGGCTTAGACCAGCTTTCTTGTCCTCTCCTTTTTGGCAGATACAGATCACTTGGATTCAGTCGAGTTTGCTTTGCTCCGTGGGAACTGCACCAGAGCTGGAGGTGGGAACGCACTCTCTTTTCATCAAGCTGAGACATGTGCTAACAATAACCTTTTTTATTGCAGGTTAGCATCTTGCAAGGAGGTAGTAACATATCCAGTCGTGAAACTGGGAAAGACCAGAGCTCTTGCATCAGGGAAACATGTCCCGTCGGAAACAGACAAATCCAAATAAAGTTCACTGTGAGTATCGGGCTTTGTCTTCTGGAACCTGGGTGGCCTGACTATTTTTCCTTGTGACCACCAGGGGATCAAGTATTTGCTGGGCTAGAAGAGCAAGCCCGCCAGGCGATGATGAAAACTGATTTTCCTGGAGACCTTGGCAGTCAGCGACAAGCTATCCAACAACTAAGAGATCAGGACTCCAGTAGCAGTGAGTTCTGCACCTTCTGGTAATGACTCAGGATCAGAACAAGTGACCAGTTTGTGTGTTCCAGGTGACAGTGAGGGTGATGAAGAGGAGACGACACAAGATGAAGTCTCTTCCCACACATCAGAGGAAGATGGAGGGGTGGTCAAAGTGGAGAAAGAGTTAGAAAATACAGAACAGCCTGTTGGTGGGAACGAAGTGGTAGAGCACGAGGCAAGTGACGATGGCCCCTGGGTCCAGGTCCATCCTAATGAGTTGCCTATTTGTTGAATCACAGGTCACAGGGAATTTGAATTCTGACCCCTTGCTTGAACTCTGCCAGTGTCCCCTCTGCCAGCTAGACTGCGGGAGCCGGGAGCAGTTGATTGCTCACGTGTACCAGGTATGGATGGGGGAGCTGTGTGCTCTGGAACACAAGACTGACAGATCAAGGCTCTGTTTTACAGCACACTGCAGCAGTGGTGAGCGCCAAGAGCTACATGTGTCCTGTCTGTGGCCGGGCCCTTAGCTCCCCGGGGTCATTGGGTCGCCACCTCTTAATCCACTCGGAGGACCAGCGATCTAACTGTGCTGTGTGTGGAGCCCGGTTCACCAGCCATGCCACTTTTAACAGGTCAGCTGGGCACTTATCCCTGTTGTGCTGGGAACACTAACCATCCAAAATGTTTCCTTTCCAGTGAGAAACTTCCTGAAGTACTAAATATGGAATCCCTACCCACAGTCCACAATGAGGGTCCCTCCAGTGCTGAGGGGAAGGATATTGCCTTTAGTCCTCCAGTGTACCCTGCTGGAATTCTGCTTGTGTGCAACAACTGTGCTGCCTACCGTAAACTGCTGGAAGCCCAGACTCCCAGTGTACGCAAGTGGGCTCTACGTCGACAGAATGAGCCTTTGGAAGTACGGCTGCAGCGGCTGGAACGAGAGCGCACGGCCAAGAAGAGCCGGCGGGACAATGAGACCCCCGAGGAGCGGGAGGTGAGGCGCATGAGGGACCGTGAAGCCAAGCGCTTGCAGCGCATGCAGGAGACAGACGAGCAGCGGGCACGCCGGCTGCAGCGGGATCGGGAGGCCATGAGGCTGAAGCGGGCCAATGAAACCCCGGAAAAGCGGCAGGCCCGGCTCATCCGAGAGCGAGAGGCCAAGCGGCTCAAGAGGAGGCTGGAGAAAATGGACATGATGTTGCGAGCTCAGTTTGGCCAGGACCCTTCTGCCATGGCAGCCTTAGCAGCTGAAATGAACTTCTTCCAGCTGCCTGTAAGTGGGGTGGAGTTGGACAGCCAGCTTCTGGGCAAGATGGCCTTTGAAGAGCAGAACAGCAGCTCTCTGCACTGAACCACACCCTCCTGCCTGCCCTCCTTCCCACCTACCTACCCACCCACCCACACCCACAGCCACGAGGACCAGTGCTGCTGCCACCCACGAGGCCCTGTCCTTGCTGCCAGAGGCAGGCCTGGGTTTATTGCAGGTGGACCTGAGCAGCCCTTGCATATGGGAACAGGATGATGGGGTCAGGAGGGACCTGGCTCAAGGCAGCTCTGGACAAGGGAGCAGGCAGTCCAGAGAACTGGCCTCCCCAGCCCACTGCCACAGGCTGTGCTTCTAGGACTGTGGGGCCCCTGTGTGGCCCATGAAGTTGTGAAGTCAAATAAATTAATTTTATCTTTACTGCCCCTTTCTTGCTTTTCTCTCAATGTCATTCTAG